TTCAGATAATGATAACTGCTATAAAGAGAATGCAATAGAGTGATGGGATAAAGACTATAAAGAGATGGAGGGGTTGTCATTTAGGTCCCTTGGAGGTGCTTACATGTGAACTGAGCCCTTAGATGATGAGGAGGCAGCCACATGCAGATCCACAGAGAAAACAGCAAGTGTTAGGAGTGTGAGCCAGGTATGGGCTGGCATACTTGAAGGACTTATTCATCTTCCATTACACTGTTCCTCGCACAGGGCAGGGCTCAGGGCTGATCTCCATGAGCATAGGTTGGATTGAGCAGAGTTGAAGGCTCTGCCCCTGTCCCAGGAGGGGCTTCAATCAGACAAAACCCAGACAAGAAGGACCTGATGATGAGTACTGTCCCAGAGAGCCCACTCCAGGACTGGCCCTGTTCTGTGAGCAGGTGGGACACAGAGATGTTAATGTCACTGTCCCTGACCCTAGGAGCTCACACCTGGTTCAGACGGTAAGGAAGATTGTGGCATTTGGGTTGAGAGAATGGAAGGAGAGAGGATTCCAGGGGTCAAAAAGGGCCTGAATAAGGACTCTTCAAGGAGTAATCCTGGTGTTTCTTTGGGAGAGAATAGGTCACTGTGGCTGGAGTTCAAGGAGGATGTCAGGAAGCAGAGGAAAAGGAGGCTTGGGAGGCAGCTGCCATCTTGAAAAGAGCTCAGCTGTCGGGTAGAACTTGAACAAGTCACATAATTACTCTCGGCCTCAGTTTCCTTATTTGTTAGATGAGGATAATACTGCCACACAGAGTATGAAGCCGCTCAGTGTCCTGCACATAGCAACCTCAGTAAAGAGAAGCTTGCTGCTGTGATTATAGTTGATGAAAAGACCTTCGATGCTGAAGGACGGACTACTACATCGAGTGCCTGGCACTACAGCGAGTGCCAGGGGCAAGCACCGCGAGGACATGGAGATCCGCTGGCTTTAGAGAACGGACTTGGCGCGCAGAGGCTGCTGGTCCCAGAGGGAGGAAGGGCGTTGAATTTGGGCAGCCTCCCTGGAGGAGGCGGGCCGTGGCATACACAGGGCGGCGAGAGCGCGCAGTGCCGGGGCCAGAGCGGCGCGCCCCCTCCTCCCCGCCCCGCCTCGCCGCTATCCCGCGCCCGGAACCTTGGGCGCGCGGAACCTCGGTGCCGGAGCGCGGGCGCGGCGCACTCGGAGCGGGATGGAGCGGGCGCGCGGGCCGCGGGCCGAGGCCGACGCGCCTGAGGAGGAGGAGGAGGCGGGGGCGGCCATGGCTGCTGTGGTGGTGGCGGCTGCGGGTGGCGCGGGACCGGCGGTCCTGCAGGTGGCCGGTCTCTACCGGGGCCTGTGCGCGGTGCGCAGCCGCGCCCTGGGCCTGGGGCTCGTGTCACCCGCGCAGCTGCGCGTCTTCCCAGTGCGCCCCGGCTCGGGCCGGCCCGAGGGGGGCGCCGACAGCAGCGGGGTCGGGGCCGAGGCCGAGCTCCAGGCCAACCCTTTCTACGACCGCTACCGCGACAAGATCCAGCTGCTGCGCAGGTGCGGGCCTGGGTTGGCTGGAGGCGGGCAGGGTTGGTTTACCCTTTGGTTTACCTCTGATCAGGTCAGACCCAGCTGCTTTTGAGTCCCGCCTGGAGAAACGCAGTGAATTTCGGAAGCAGCCAGTGGGGCATTCCAGGCAAGGTGATTTTATCAAATGTGTGGAACAGAAGGTAAGACCTTCCCCCATTTGTGGTGTTTGCTTTGTAGATTAATATCTTGTCTTATATATTTCAGACAGATGCCTTGGGGAAACAGTCTGTGAACAGAGGATTCACTAAGGACAAGGTAGGTTTCTAATTAAATATAGGAAAAAAAGCTGTGTTAATTGCTTTTTATTGTCTCTTTCAAGACTCTCAGTTCAATCTTTAACATTGAGATGGTAAAAGAAAAAACTGCAGAAGAAATAAAACAGGTAATGAATGGAAATGGGCTGGCCTACTCTATATGTCACAGACACCCCTCTCTTTTTTGTACAGATTTGGCAGCAATATTTTGCAGCAAAAGATACAGTCTACGCAGTTATTCCTGTAAGTAGTTTGGAGGGCAAAGTGAAAGTGTTGTAGGTTAACTTTATTCTTTTCCAACCTACAGGCAGAAAAGTTTGATTTGATCTGGAACCGGGCTCAGTCCTGTCCAACAGTAAGTTTCTGGTGATCACGTAAGGGTTGCTTCATCTGTCTCCTTGTATATCTGTTTTTCACAGTTTCTATGTGCTCTGCCAAGAAGGGAAGGTTATGAGTTTTTTGTAGGACAATGGACAGGTACTGAACTCCACTTCACTGCACTTATAAATATTCAGGTAGGTGGCTTGTGCCCTTCCTCTAGAGGAAATATTGAGCCTTGATAAGTGTTCCACCTTGCAGACCCGAGGGGAAGCTGCAGCCAGCCAGCTGATTTTATATCACTATCCTGAACTTAAGGAAGAAAAGGGCATAGTGCTGATGACTGCAGAAATGGATTCCACATTTCTGGTAAGAATTAACTTGCAAAACTCTTTGGATTTGAAAGGACCTCATTATTCTTTTTACCTTACAGAATGTTGCTGAGGCACAGTGCATCGCCAACCAAGTTCAGCTCTTCTACGCTACTGATCGGAAAGAGACCTACGGGTTAGTGGAGACCTTTAACCTCAGACCAAATGAGTTCAAATATATGTCTGTCATCGCTGAATTGGAGCAAAGCGGACTTGGAGCAGAACTGAAATGTGCCCAGAACCAAAATAAGACTTAGAACTGTACAGGTTGGCCCTTCACCTAGTTGACTCAGCCCTCGATAGTCTAGAGCCCACCCCCTCCTCAGGAACTCAAGAGCTCAGCATTTATAATGAGCAGTTGGTAATGAGTTGCCCTATGTGCTTGTCGCAAGCAGTCACAGAGATGAGCCCTATTACTTGATATTCAGGAACAAAGGTACCTGAACATTCTGATAATTATCTCAGCATACTTGAGGTTTCCTTTTTTAAGTGTTCGAGGTTATAACAAGAGACAGCCAAGGACCTACAAGACAGTTGACTTGATTTTGCACAGTGTAACAGCGCAGTTGCATTCTGGCCACTTTGACCTTATAGCTCCCAAATGATGAGTTTGTCATCTTTATGAACTCATGACAGGATAATAAGCTTGAAGACCTGCTGTAGTTAGATATGGGCTTTAATCCTTCCCAGGCACCAGTCAGCTGAACAAAAGCATAAGCCAAACATCCTGTTTAAACTGTAGAATAACCAGATATTCCCATCAGGTTAAAGACTTCATCTAGATGATGCCCCCCAGAGATGCCTTTAGTGTAAGTAGCTGGCTTGGGGTATCAGCAAATTTCAGGTATAGTTAGATAAACAGGTACAGGGCCTGCATACTATTAAACCATAGTTTGTGGCACCCGCTTTTCTAACTCCACCTGTTAGAAGCTATGTGTTTGAAGGAATGAATCAGTGCAGTATAAATAAAATTCTTTTGTAAGGAGAAGATTAATCCTGGTTTGCATGATTTTTTTAAAAACAACTCTAAACATGATACGAAAAAGTGGATGAAAGCAAATGTTCCCAGATTGGATGTGGGGAAAATATAGCAATAATTTTTTTTTTAAGTCTGGCTTACAATGTTTGTTATACAAAATAATGAAATCTGAGTTATGTACTGTCCATTGTGTCAGGGCTATGGGCTGATTTTATCAAAACTCATCTTGGGACTGAAAAATTGTTTGGAATGCCAGAAATAAGAAAGTTGTTCTCCAGAGCTGGAAACCCATCTTTCGTTTGTAGTGTCACTGTTGTGGCTCCAAGCTCAGTGATAGGAAAGGACGGTGGTTACACACCAGCCTTCTGAACCCAAGGCCCCCAGTATTGTTGTCAGCTGCCTTTACCATGGCATTTCTTTCTCTTTCTTTTTTTCCTGAGATGAAGTCTTGCTCTGTCTTGCCCAGGCTGGAGTACAGTAGCGTGATCTCAGCTCGCTGCAACCTCTACCTCCCTGGTTCAAGTGATTCTGCTGCGTCAGCCTCCTGAGGAGCTAGGATTACAGGCGCATGCCACCATACCTGGCTTATTTTTGTATTGTTGTAGAGACAGGGTTTCACTTTGTTGGCCAGGCTGGCTGGTCTCGAACTCCTGGCCTCAAGTGATCCACCACCTTGGCCTCCCAAAGTGCTGGGATTACAGGTGTGAGCCACCGTGCCTGGCCTGACATTTCTTTATTGATCTAACATGCTCCACTCTGCTGCTCCTGCCTAAGATCTGGTTATATGACACTGAATGTGGTGAGTGGGAATTTAAGCAGTATTCGCAGTTTGTGTGTGTGTGTTTTCTTCCTTCCAGAAGAATTTTTATAGGTTGGGCCTGTCCCTAAGCTCTTTAAATAGGGTGGACATCCCACTATTCTCTGAGCCGTGTCTATTTTGTTGCACCTTTGAGTCTATGTATTGAGAGAGACAGATAGTATTTTTTTAAACTGGGGAAGCTGCTATCCTTTCACTATTTCTCTAAAGGTTGAGCTGTTAACTAATGTAAATTCTGGACCTGCTTCTGGTCCTGGCAGTTTATCTTTTGAGAAACTTGAGTCTTATCTGCCCTGCCATTTTCATTAAATGCCTTCTGACCTTCTGAATGTTTTGGGTCCCAAGAATTTTTGACATCAGATGGGGTTGTTTTTATTGGTATCCAGTTATGTTTGCTTGTCTTTCCAGATGGGCCCAGTTATTAGCCATACATAGTACATTGATACACCTCCACCAGCGGGTGAGGAAATGATGGAAAAAGGAGTAAGAAGTGGCCATTCGTTTTAATCATTCCTCCTGGATTTGTCCTCAGTCCCCAACTGCCAAGTAGGATGTGTCCATGGATAAATGTGTGGGGCATGACTAAAGTACCACGTAGCTGTTCTTTATATTTATTTACCTAGAAAGATCTGGCAAAGAACTCAAAGAAAATTGTACCATTTAATCAGTAAATTTGTCCCCTGGTGCTAGCATGGTGTTATAGAAAGTGGACAGGCTTTAGAGTTAAGTGAATCTGGGTTCATATGTTAGTGTTGCTATTCATTAGCTCTATACTGTTGAACAAATTGCTTAAACTATCTAATTTTGGGGTTTTTTTTCCATCTAAAATAGGGATAATAATATCTACCTCATAGGATTATTGTGAGAATTAAATTAACTTCACTATAGTAGAAAATATCAACTACCATCCTTTTCTCTACTTCCCTTGCCCCTCATTAAAGACTAATACAAGTTAGCATTTCAGATGTGTAGATCATTCTTTATTCCAGTTAAAAGAACAAACTTTATCTCATCAGTTCTGAAACTTTAAGATGCAGTAGCATCACCTAAAGTGCTTTTAAAATGCAGATTCTCAGGCCTCAACCGTACACCACCCCCCCACACACGTACTAAATCAAGAATATGTGCAGAAGGTACTGGGAATCTACTTGTTAATATGTGCTCCAAATGATTCTGATGTAGGTAATTAGCCAGCCACACTTTGAGAACCACTGCCTTATCTATTCTTTACAAAAATGTACATTGCCAGGTCTTTCTTTCCTGTGGATGCTAACTATAGGATATTTAGGTTCCTCTGTTCTTTGTCTCCCATAGTGGCCCCCTTTGCAAACTCCAAATACATTATATTTATTTATTCTTGTGTCTTTTTTCCCCCACTAGACTGTGAGCTCCTTGAGGGCCAGGACTTATCTCTGTTCGCAGTGCCAAGGACATGGCCTGGACCATAGAAGATACTCAGTTTTTTGTTGAATAAATAGGTAATATGGATTTCAACCAAAACATTGTCTTGTGTATGTACCTGCATGTAAATA